GCCACCCCCGCCTCCCCGCCCGACCTCCGCAGCCCCCGTCTCGGCCGGCAGCGCCCACCGCCTGCCCGAAGCGAGGAGCGGAGTGCGGGGCGCAGAGGCACCGGAGCCAGTGCCCGCCGGCCCCGCAAATCAAACCCAGCCAGGAGAACCCCCGCCTGGCCCCGTGCAGCTCCGCGACCGCCGGGAGCTGTCCCTTCAGCACCGCCGCGGGAGCCCAAGTCCGAGCGCAGCCCAGCGGAACCCCAGCTCGAGCCCGGGCTCACGGAGAGCAGCGCTCGGCGTTAGCCGCACGAGCAACACCCCGGGTGCCCCTGCCCAGGGGGCCCGCCATCTCCTCCAGGAGGCGGGGAGAAGGAACGAGGAGGGCGGGCGGGCAGGCGGGCCCGCCGCCGGGGGGAGCAGGCAGCCAAGCAAGGAGAGAGGGAGGGGGCCGGAGCCCGCCCTGCGTCCCGAGCTGCAGCCCGGCCACGCAGGGAGGAAGGCAGGCGGCATCCATCTCCCCCGCGCCGAGAGCGCGCCGCGGCGACCACCTCACAGAGGAGCGCGAATTTCCCGGCCCTGTCTCCTCCCCTCCCCCTCCTGGGGGCTGGCCTCTAGTCCGGCCCCGGGAGCGGCTGACCTTTCCCCCAAAAGCTTTGTGCCGATTTCTCCATTTTCCCGCGGAGATGGGGACGGGAGCCCGGCCCCCCAACCCATTTTCCCCACCTCCCGGGGCTCGCTGCTGAGCCCGCCCCCCTCCCTCTTTCCCCCTCACTCCCTCCCTCCCTCCCTTTCTCCCTCCCTTTCTCCCTCCCTTCTTTCCTCCTCTGCCTCCTCCGCTGCCGGACCAGCTCCCTCCCACATCTGGCTCCTAGAGACCCCTGGGATCCCGCGCACATTCCCCTGGACCGGCACCCGACAAAGCGCCCGGAGAGGCTTGGCTCGCTCGTTGGGGTGGCCAGAGCCGCAGGCCTCTGTTCCCCCCGACGGCTGGGGGGAGGGGGGAAGAGGGCGCGCGCCCCCCTCCCCGGCGCCAACTCCCCCTGGCGGCCGCTCCCATGGGTGTCGCTGGGCCGCGCCATGCCTAAGGGGGCGCCGCGATGGGCCAAGGGGACGAGAGCGAGCGCATCGTGATCAACGTGGGCGGCACGCGCCACCAGACGTACCGCTCGACCCTGCGCACGCTGCCCGGCACGCGGCTCGCCTGGCTGGCGGAGCCCGACGCCCACAGCCACTTCGACTATGACCCGCGTGCTGACGAGTTCTTCTTCGACCGCCACCCCGGCGTCTTCGCGCACATCCTGAACTACTACCGCACGGGCAAGCTGCACTGCCCAGCCGACGTGTGCGGGCCGCTCTACGAGGAGGAGCTGGCCTTCTGGGGCATCGACGAGACCGACGTGGAGCCCTGCTGCTGGATGACGTACCGCCAGCACCGCGACGCCGAGGAGGCTCTGGACAGCTTCGGCGGCGCTCCTCTGGACAACAGCGCCGACGACGCGGACGCCGACGGCCCTGGCGACTCGGGCGACGGCGAGGACGAGCTGGAGATGACCAAGCGCCTGGCGCTCAGTGACTCCCCGGATGGCCGGCCTGGCGGCTTTTGGCGCCGCTGGCAGCCGCGCATCTGGGCGCTCTTCGAGGACCCGTACTCGTCCCGCTACGCGCGGGTAAGTGACAATTTACCCATCAGAAGAGCGGGCTCCCTCTGACACTGTGTCTTTATCCCCACAGTATGTGGCCTTCGCTTCCCTCTTCTTCATCCTGGTCTCCATCACCACCTTCTGCCTGGAGACCCACGAGCGCTTCAACCCCATCGTGAACAAGACGGAGATCGAGAACGTTCGCAATGGCACGCAAGTGCGCTACTACCGGGAGGCCGAGACGGAGGCCTTCCTTACCTACATCGAGGGCGTCTGTGTGGTCTGGTTCACCTTCGAGTTCCTCATGCGTGTCATCTTCTGCCCCAACAAGGTAGAGTTCATCAAGAACTCGCTCAACATCATTGACTTTGTGGCCATCCTGCCCTTCTACCTGGAGGTGGGGCTGAGCGGCCTGTCCTCCAAGGCAGCCAAGGACGTGCTGGGCTTCCTGCGCGTCGTCCGCTTCGTGCGCATCTTGCGCATCTTTAAGCTGACCCGCCACTTTGTGGGCCTGCGGGTCCTGGGCCACACGCTCCGAGCCAGCACCAACGAGTTCCTGCTGCTCATCATCTTCCTGGCCTTGGGCGTGCTGATCTTCGCCACCATGATCTACTACGCCGAGAGGATAGGGGCACAGCCCAATGACCCCAGCGCCAGTGAGCACACGCACTTTAAGAACATCCCCATCGGCTTCTGGTGGGCCGTGGTCACCATGACGACCCTGGGCTATGGAGACATGTACCCGCAGACGTGGTCCGGCATGCTGGTGGGGGCTCTGTGTGCGCTGGCGGGCGTGCTCACCATCGCCATGCCCGTGCCCGTCATCGTGAACAATTTCGGGATGTATTACTCCTTAGCCATGGCTAAGCAGAAACTACCAAAGAAAAAAAAGAAGCATATTCCGCGGCCACCGCAGCTGGGATCTCCCAATTATTGTAAATCTGTCGTAAACTCTCCACACCACAGTACTCAGAGTGACACATGTCCGCTGGCCCAGGAAGAAATTTTAGAAATTAACAGAGCAGGTAGGAAACCTCTTAGAGGCATGTCGATCTGACCTTTCACCTCTGCCCCCTGTAGCGATGATTCCAGATCCAGTCAGACTGCTTCCTTAGTTCCGTGGGTGACCCCGGACCCCGCACTCAGTCTGGAGGTGTGGAGCCTGGGGGCCCAGGGAGATGCTGGGCGGCCAAATTCAGCAGGCAAGAGCCTGCTAGAGGAACCTCACTGGTGCCCCTGGGTAAGGAGGTTGACGCGGTTGGTCTCGTGATGTTCTGAAGAGACAACGCGGCCCGCCAGGTTGCTGAGGACTAACTTAGCAGGAGCCAGGGGGGCTCTGCTTGGTGGGGCAGGAGTCCGGTGTGAGTCTCTGACTCAGGCTACTGACCCGGTGTTGGGACAGAGTGGGGGCGGGTGTGATTTGGAAACGCTAGACAGCCTTTGATCTGGTCCTTACCATGGCTCCCTTCAGGCTGTGTAGATGGCAGAGATGGTGCATGGGATCTGGGCAGGAGGGTCCCTTGCAAAGGCAGGTGCAAGGGTTCTCACCCCCGGCAGAGCCTGTCTCCATAGCTGAGTAGAATTCCTGCCCTGATTTCGGGCTGCCCAGCTCGAGGTCCTTCCCAGGAGACGCCTGTAGCCCTCCGTGACAAGCTTACTTACCCCATAGCATGCTGAACCAACTCATCTTCTACCACCACTCTAGAGTTTAGCCTTTATCTTTAGGAACCTGTTGAAGTGACTCTAGCTTTCACGTTGTCTGTTTGGGTTGATGGTCGAGTGGGAGTTTCCGGTGACCCGATGGAAGCGGCTGCCGAGCAAAAGACTAGAGGGGGCCACCACCCTGGGCAGCTTAGATGAAAGCGCTACAGACCAGCAACAGCCTCCCACCGAGGGTTCTCCCCGTTTCCAGCGGTAGGGACTGCAGCAGCAATATAGACATCCCAACCAGTGTACAACCACTTTCCCGTGAATTCACTGGGGGCCGGGAGGGGGGAGGGGGGCATGAAACAATACTAGTCACCGTGGGATATATTCTAATATTCCATGGCTAGTGGTTTGTTATGGGACTATCTCAGTTTTATGAGAACCTGCACATAGCACATAAAGTTGATCATGGGGCTCTGGTCCGAAGATATAAAGCCCATAGTCTACCTCTACCCATGGAATACCATCGACTTATTCTGTGGACACAGGGATTTCAAAGGAACAGATGACCCAGAGAAGAATGACAGCACTGAGTAAGAAGGAGTGCCAGGTGAGCAGGAGGTTGACGTGACAGGTGGCATTTAGTCTATGAAGGACCTCCCCATGCCCAGGTCTGGCAGGAGGCTGCTGGCTAGCTCAGCCCCAGGTGGGGAAGTTTCCCCCTGGTTTGGGTGGCCTCCCCCAGTGGATGATTGATTTTCTTCCCTGCTATCGCGCTCTCTGACCCACCACCCCATCCCAATCCTCTTCTGGCTTTACCCCACAGCTATGCTGGCCCGAGCACTACCCTCAAGGCCCATTTCTTTGCCCATGGGGGTTTCCCGGTCCTTTCACCCTGCCGCATACCCTTCCCTTCCTGGGATTTCTGTAGGTGCCTGAGAGGAACATGGCCAGGGGTCTCCGAGGCTGAAACAGCTCCGAGCTCTCTGCTTTGGATTAGCTAGTTACTTGATTTCAGGAGCTACCAACAGGGCTCTGGGCCTCTAGGAGGAACGCGTGGGCTGGCCCAGGCCCCAGCTTCCATGTGGGCCTGGCAAGAAGAGCTCAGCCTGAGTGGCATCACTGTGGCACTACCTGGCCCTTCCCCTGCATCCTCCCCGACACTGGATCTTTCAGGAGTGTTGCCCCAAGCACAGGTGCCCTGGGCCAGCCAGTCAAGAATCCCCAGTGCTCTCCAGGCAGGCCCAGATTCCTCTGTACTCTTGGACAATGACAGTATTATCCTGTGCGGAGTCCCCCTGCCCCCCAGGGAGTGCAGATGTGTTTGTTCAGACATGCACACCAGCTAATCCCAGGACACAAAACCTGTAAAACCCATGCACTCCTGTGGGATTGCCCCTGAGCTCCACAGTCTCTCCCCAGCCCTGCTTTTGAGAGCCACTTTGCCCTGGTCCCAGGTTTCAGGGGCCCAGACAGTTCTGGCTTGGACAGTCTCTGTGGCTGAGGAAGTATTTGGGGCCCTCACAAGCTTGCCCTCTGGAGCTTGGATGCCTGGATCCCTCCTGCCTCCCCCGTCACCAACTGTGCTCCCAAGCCCTTCCCAAGCACTCACTTCCCGGTGGTGTTGGTGCTGTCCTGATATCCTGACCCCCGAGGCTCCAGCCTCATCCCTCACCAGAACACTTCTCCCTCCAAAAGCTGGCGTGTGAGACCCCGGCTATCCGCCACCAAGAGGAGTTGCGGTCTTTAGGGGCGTTGTCCCCACCTCTGCACCCCAGAGTTCTTCCCATTCACCTTTTTTCCTGCTTGCAGCCATGCACCTAGATGGGCATAGGGTTGGGGTGAGTTTGTGGGAGAGTGAGGGGGAGGCCAGGGGCAAGGAAGGTAAATGTGGTGGCCCCACAGGAATTGTGAGAGATGAGATGCAGCCCCCCAAGGCCTTTCCAGTCTCACTGTACCCCCAAGGCAGTCTAGTGGCCTCGCCAAAACCTGAGCTTCTCCAATTCCACTTTTAAAACCAGAGTTAGGGGCTGTGTGTGGCACGCTGGGTTCTGAGGGCATCCCTCCCGCCCCCCCAGGCCAGCCCCCAGTGGTGCCAGCAGCACCTGCCCCTCACCTCCACCTCTTGGTCTCGTCTGAAGCCTCAGTCTGTGTGTCTGTCCCAGGGACAATCTGGTCTCCTCCTGTGTGCTGTGGCTGGCATGGCCTCAGTGTCTGAGGGCTTGTCCTGGGAGGGGTATCAAGAATCCAATTCTCACCTGGTTGTAGGACCTCTTGGGGGATGCTAGGAGGGCGCCCTGGCACAGCCAGGGATTGCCTAGGGCTGAGGGGCCCAGGAGAAGCTACTTCTCTCCCAGAAAGGGGCTCCCTCCTGCATCTGCAGTCGGATGCCCAGACCGCCCACTCTGGACAGCCCACAATGCCTCCTCCGTCCTGCCATGCCCATTCGCATGTGTCTTGTCCATCTCCGCTCCTGTGATGTGGGTCAGTCCTTTGTGGTGCCGCGTCCAGGGCTGCAGGGTCCCACGTCAGTGAGCAGTGGGTGGCCGGTGGAGGGGGTGGTGGTGGCCGGGCTCCCTTCCTGCCCATGGCACCTAGAACAGCAGTGAGGTCTCAGAGAAGCCCCCGCCTGGGCTCCCTGGGAGCTAACCTTGCAGCCTCTGGGTTATCTTTGGCAAAGGGGTCTAAAGTCCCCTATCCCCAGCCCCTCTACTTCCCCTGCTGGGCAGCAGTGGCTGCCCAGTGAGTGGTGCTATCCATGGAGGGGGGAGGGAGCTGGGCAGCGCTGACTAGGCGGCGGGTGGGGCTAAGAGAGTTTCTGCAGGGACCCAGCTGCAGGGTCAGCAGCCTGTGGGCCCTGAGTGGGGTCTTTGTTGTCCTCAGGTGGGCTGTGGGGGAAGTAGCGGAGAAATGAAGTGACGCCAGGGGCCAGGCATGGGTGTTCTTTTCCGTGTTGTTCACATTTTCTCTCTTTCTCTCTCTCTCCACTAATCATGTTTCTCTCTCTCTCCTCGTTTTGTTGCATGACTTGTGCCGGTTCTCGTGATTGTTCCCTGCTCGTGTCTCACAGACTGTCCCCATTTAGCCTGAGACTTTTTTCCTGAGTCCCCAGCTGGGCAGATCCCTCAGGGCTAAACCCAAGGAAATGCCCAGCAACCCCCAACCCACCCCAGCCCCGCGTGCGCCCCTCCGGTGCCCGCAGCTGGTGTGAACAGTAAGTACTTTGGCGGTGCCTGGAGACCAGGGCAGAAAAGCCAGCTGTGCTGACTGAGGGCCCAGCCTCGGGTTCTCCTTGCTCCAAAGTTTAAAAAAAAATGACCCTCTCGCAGATGCTCATCTCAGCCCATTTCAAGCCTGGAAACCATCTCTGAGACGCTGCCCATGCTGCCATTTCATCACTGCAGGCCTGTGGGTCTAGTGGGGGCCTGGGGGCCCTGGGCTGGGGGAGGCAGGGCCCCCAGCCTCTGGAAAGCAGGTGGGAATGGAGGCTCCTAGCCACTATCTCATCCAAAGGATGGGGCAGGGGCGGGGGCTCACACCTTTGACCCTATTCATGGGTTCCCCAGATTTATACAGTTGGCCCCTCGTTGGTTTCTCTTTCTTCAAGCCACCCCTCTGGAGTTGGGGAGGGAGAATGCCCCAGTTTCTGAAAGCATCTTAAACCATAGATAGACGAACAGCCCAGGGGCCTGGGCCCCTTCACAGAGCAAGACTTAAGCTTCCCCACCCAATCATTAGTCCCTCCTCAAAGGTTAGGGTTGAGAGAAGCAGTAGGCCCTAGGGGTGTCCCGGGAATCCCCCAGGAGGGAAAGGTGCCAGGCTATCATCCCTCCAGGGATCCCTGATGGATGTTCCTTGTCCCCTGCCCAAAACCATCCCGAACTTTGGGCCCTTTAGTGATTGTGAGAGCTGGGAGCCCCCAGGGCCTGGGGGCTTGTGGACAGAACCAGTGGGCGGGGGCCCAGCATTCAGAGCCAGAGAAGGGTCTCAGGCGGCACCATCTCCACAGAGGCAGAGGCAGAGAGAAGGCACCCCCCTCTGACCCACCCCTCCCCAGGCAAGAACTGCAGGCTGTGGACACCTCCCCTGGCAGAGGATGGCCAACAGAGACTCAGCAAGTCCTCACTCCCCTCCCAGAAGGAGACGCTGCCTGGGAGGACCCACTGTTCTCCCCTTGAGGAAAATCCATGCAGGGTGCTATGGGCCTCAACCCCCACATCGTCATCCGCGTCCTCTCCATACTGTTTCCCTCCCCTCTCCCAACACCCTCCTCCCTCAGCCCGGAGACCCTTGGATGGAAGACTGGGCCAGCCAGAGTGGGAGGCAGGACCAGCGTGTCTGCGAGCACACGTGTGTGCCTGCAGACATGCCCCAAGACCCCAGAGACGCCCCGGCCCCAGTCACATGGTGTCAGAGTTACCTTGGCAACTGGCCTTTTTGGTTCAGAGTAAATTGGGAAGTGAAGCCCCTGGGATTTGTCGAGAAACGCACTGTACGTGAAATGCTTTGCCATCTTGTACGAAAGACTTTTTTTTTAAGTTCCAAAATTATGATGGGATTTTTTTGGATTTGCTTTACGAATAAATCTGATTGGTCCATTTCTCTTTTGACTGACTGCCTCTTTGTAGTGACATGATGTGTA